AGCTGGAGCTACTTCAGCAGGGCTAAGAATAATCAAGTCCAGGTGGCCTGCCCTTCCATAGCAGAAAGGGACAGACAATAGAGCAATGAAATTACCACTGTTTTCTACACAGAGGTGTGTGGAAAGTGAAGAGAGGGGAAGTTAAGAAATTTGCTGACCCAATTGGGTGGGGGGGGGCTCTTAAAAAGGTTTATGTAGAAATTGTCCCATCTGTGCCTCCATATTTAAAACCTTGTCCAAAATTCTAATTGAACTCACAAAGCACAACTGTGCATATATTTAGTTCGTTATGGAGTTTATGGGGCAGAGGGTCCAGGCTCCTTTTTTCCCCATGCAAAAAGCATGGGCTCAAGCTTTCTTCTTTTCCCCTGTTGCTCAAATAAATAGTGTTCTTTGCTCAAACCCCCTTTCCCTCCTCCTTCTGCAATCTCAGCGCCTAGCGCAAATCTGTTTTCTTCATTGTAACCTCAGCTTCACCGCAATTAATTTTTTTTCCCTCTGGTCACAAGATAATTCCTGACGCCAGTGAGTCTGGAGGTCAGACGAACAGCAAATTGGGGAACAAGGCGGCACTAATTCCTTACAAGTTTCCCTTGAAAAATCTTTCGCTTAAAAAAAACGGGGGGTGGGGGGAGCTTCTTTGCTGTTCAGGGATTTATGACCTCGGAGGAGCTGTGGCTCGAACCAGTGTTGGGCTAAAGGCGGACTGGCAGGGGGCAGGGAAGCTCAAAGATCTGGGGTGCTGCCAGGAAAAAGCAAATTCTGGAAGTTAATGGTTTTGAGTGATTTTTAAATCCTTGCTGGCGGAGAGGCCCGCCTCTCCCCGGTATCAGCGCTTCCTCATTCTTTGAATCCGCGGCTCCGCGGTCTTCGGCGTCAGACCAGCCGGAGGAAGCCTGTTTGCAATTTAAGCGGGCTGTGAACGCCCAGGGCCGGCGGGGGCAGGGCCGAGGCGGGCCATTTTGAATAAAGAGGCGTGCCTTCCAGGCAGGCTCTATAAGTGACCGCCGCGGCGAGCGTGCGCGCGTTGCAGGTCACTGTAGCGGGACTTCTTTTGGTTTTCTTTCTCTTTGGGGCACCTCTGGACTCACTCCCCAGCATGAAGGCGCTGAGCCCGGTGCGCGGCTGCTACGAGGCGGTGTGCTGCCTGTCGGAACGCAGTCTGGCCATCGCCCGGGGCCGAGGGAAGGGCCCGGCAGCTGAGGAGCCGCTGAGCTTGCTGGACGACATGAACCACTGCTACTCCCGCCTGCGGGAACTGGTACCCGGAGTCCCGAGAGGCACTCAGCTTAGCCAGGTGGAAATCCTACAGCGCGTCATCGACTACATTCTCGACCTGCAGGTAGTCCTGGCCGAGCCAGCCCCTGGACCCCCTGATGGCCCCCACCTTCCCATCCAGGTAAGCCTCGAAGTCGGGACAGGGCTGAACACCGCGTAACTCTTCCCTCTTTTCCTCTAATCAGACAGCCGAGCTCACTCCGGAACTTGTCATCTCCAACGACAAAAGGAGCTTTTGCCACTGACTCGGCCGTGTCCTGACACCTCCAGGTGAGTATCTCCTCTCTTGGAGAGGGAGGTTTTGCTCCTTGGTCTTCTTTCCTCCCCCGCCCAGAACGCAGGTGCTGGCGCCCGTTCTGCCTGGGACCCCGGGAACCTCTCCTGCCGGAAGCCGGACGGCAGGGATGGGCCCCAACTTCGCCCTGCCCACTTGACTTCACCAAATCCCTTCCTGGAGACTAAACCTGGTGCTCAGGAGCGAAGGACTGTGAACTTGTGGCCTGAAGAGCCAGAGCTAGCTCTGGCCACCAGCTGGGCGACGTCACCCTGCTCCCACCCCACCCCCAAGTTCTAAGGTCTCTTCAGAGCGTGGAGGTGTGGAAGGAGTGGCTGCTCTCCAAACTATGCCAAGGCGGCGGCAGAGCTGGTCTTCTGGTCTCCTTGGAGAAAGGTTCTGTTGCCCTGATTTATGAACTCTATAATAGAGTATATAGGTTTTGTACCTTTTTTACAGGAAGGTGACTTTCTGTAACAATGCGATGTATATTAAACTTTTTATAAAAGTTAACATTTTGCATAATAAACGATTTTTAAACACTTGTGTATATGATGACACCCGTCTCCATTAAGTACTAAT